AGCCGTCTGTCACCCTGTCTCACCCATCACTTCATTACTGAGACCAACCTGACAGCCACATGGATGGAGGAGACACCAGTGGAGTCCCTGGCATGTGTGAGCACATTTCTATGATGGAGTCTCATTCGGAAAAAGCGAAACTGGCCAGGCACGGTGGCTCATGCCTGTAATCCCAGCACTTTGGGAGGCCGAGGAGGGTGGGTAACCTGAGGTCAGGAGTTTGAGCCTGACCAACATGGTGAAACACTGTCTCTACTAAAAAATACAAAATTTGCCAGGTGTGGTGGCAGGTGCCTGTAATCTCAGCTACTTGGGAGGCTGAGGCAGGAGAATCACTTGAACCTAGGAGGCAGAGCTTGCAGTGAGCCGAGATCACGCCACTGCACTCCAGCCTGGGCAACAGAGCGAGACTCCGTCTCAAAAAAAAAAAAAAAAAAAAAAAAAAAAAAAAAAAAAAAAAGAGAAGAAAAGAAAAAAGAAAAAGTGAAATTGTCCCACATCACACAAAAGAACATCATTTCCCTAAAAGAGCATTTCTTAGGGCAGGAAGTGACCTCAGAGGCCTCTGGGACCCTGAATCTGTTCCCCTCCGCCCTTTGACATGCAGGAAACAGTCCTGCGGCCATGTCCTCACACTGCTTGATGTCCGGGTGGTGCTAGGACAGAAGGCTCCTGAGGGAAGAGAGAAAGGTTTGATTTCTCCTACCCGCCCACCAGGCCTGGGCCGACTTCCCATTGCTCACTCACCGAGGTATCCTGGGGAGTGGCCCCTTTCGGCAGCCCTCTCTCCTCTGCCGCCTTCCCGGCCATGGGGCCCACAGGTCTGTGACCCTGGGCTGCAGCTCTCTTAGACCCAGCTGCTGCCTGCCAGGGCCAGTGTCTTCACTCTGTTTCCTGGAGCAGGGACACCTCGGCCTCCTGCCCTGGGCCCGTCTCTCCCAGCATTCCTTGCTGGCAAGCCCACCTACAAACGTGTGTGTTCTGCCCACTGTCAAGATAAGGACGCGCTGGCTAAAGGTACATCAGATAATGGTCTCCGTGGCCAAGTCCCAGTCCTGCTGTCCCAAGGGACTCCGGGGTCAGGTGGAGCAGGCAGGGCAGTCTGCCACGGGCTCCCCAACTGAAGCCACTCTGGGGAGGGTCCGGCCACCAGAAAATTTGCCCAGCTTTGCTGCCTGTTGGCCATGGGTGACCTCTCATCTTTGACCCCCGGAGGGTCCATGGGTCTCCAAGTAAACAGAGGCTCCCAGAGCTCCCTGGAGGGGGCTCCTGCCACCGCCCCGGAGCCTCACAGCCTGGGCATCCTCCATGCCTCCTACAGCGTCAGGTAAGGCAGAGCCCTTGCTGCTGCTGCTCCCCCAGGAGTGCGGGGCCCGGCGCTCACCCCTCTGCTGCCTTTCTTCACTCTTTAAGTGCCAGTCTGGGCACTTCGGGCTCCCTCTTTAGTGGATCGGGTGGAGAGAGGAGAGGGAGAAGGGCTGTGCTGGGAAACATGGAGCGACAGTGAATGGCCCCTCCCCCTGCCCAGGGAAGGGCCTGGGCATAAACAAAGTGGCAGCAGTGCCCTGCCAACCCAGTGTCTACGGCCTGCCCTCTGTGGATGGGAATGGGGGTACTGCGAATGCAAGGAGTCTTGAAACCTGGTGAAAGAATGCAGGGACAGCCACCTCGCAGCCAAACGGACAGGACATTCAGAGCAACTCCAGCACAGGCCCCCTCCCTACGTGGCAGACAGCCTCAGTCGCTATCTGCCAGGTTCTACAGAGGAGGGCGCAGAGACTGAAACACGTTAGGAGCCTGTCCGGAGACTACTGGGGTGGGGCACAGGTAGGATCAATGCTGGGGACCTGGGTGTGGCCCTGCCTTTGCCTTCCTGGGGTTTCCTTTAAAGCCACCGCGTGAGGCCCTGGTGGGACATCACATCTTGCCGGCAGCAGTGGACCAGGCAGATCCTCAAAGATGTCTCCTTGTACGTGGAGAGCGGGCAGATCATGTGCATCCTAGGAAGCTCAGGTAAGCTTGGGAAGGAGGATTCTAAAAAGGATTTCCTCTAGGGCCTTCTGTTGTCGCCCCGCAGGCTCCGGGAAAACCACGCTGCTGGACGCCATGTCCGGGAGGCTGGGGCGCGCGGGGACCTTCCTGGGGGAGGTGTATGTGAACGGCCGGGCGCTGCGCCGGGAGCAGTTCCAGGACTGCTTCTCCTACGTCCTGCAGGTGGGCGCGTCCCCCACACCCCTGGCCCCCCCTTAGGCTACACTGACGCCCGAGTCTCCTGCAGAGCGACACCCTGCTGAGCAGCCTCACCGTGCGCGAGACGCTGCACTACACCGCGCTGCTGGCCATCCGCCGCGGCAATCCCGGCTCCTTCCAGAAGAAGGTGGGTGCAGCCCCCCGCTCACAGAGGGCAAACCCAGCCTTCCTGTAATTTGTGTCTCCTGCAGGTGGAGGCCGTCATGGCAGAGCTGAGTCTGAGCCATGTGGCAGACCGACTGATTGGCAACTACAGCTTGGGGGGCATTTCCACGGGTGAGCGGCGCCGGGTCTCCATCGCAGCCCAGCTGCTCCAGGATCCTAGTAAGTGGCACCCAGAACTGTTACTAGCTGCTACCTTAGAAGTCTGGCCCTTCTTTGCTGGCAGAGGTCATGCTGTTTGATGAGCCAACCACAGGCCTGGACTGCATGACTGCTAATCAGATTGTCGTCCTCCTGGTGGAACTGGCTCGCAGGAACCGAATTGTGGTTCTCACCATTCACCAGCCCCGTTCTGAGCTTTTTCAGGTAAGAGGTTCAACTCGTAAAGGCCGGGTCTATCACACACTAACTACGTCTGTTGTCTGGTCAGCTCTTTGACAAAATTGCCATCCTGAGCTTCGGAGAGCTGATTTTCTGTGGCACGCCAGCGGAAATGCTTGATTTCTTCAATGACTGCGGTTACCCTTGTCCTGAACATTCAAACCCTTTTGACTTCTATAGTAAGTTTTTCTTTCACATTCCCCATCATGAACATGGGTGACATCTTTTGGGAAAAACTTTTAGTGGACCTGACGTCAGTGGATACCCAAAGCAAGGAACGGGAAATAGAAACCTCCAAGAGAGTCCAGATGATAGAATCTGCCTACAAGAAATCAGCAATTTGTCATAAAACTTTGAAGAATATTGAAAGAATGAAACACCTGAAAACGTTACCAATGGTTCCTTTCAAAACCAAAGATTCTCCTGGAGTTTTCTCTAAACTGGGTGTTCTCCTGAGGTAAGAGGCTCACAAATGTGAGAAATGCCTGTAAAGGAATTAAAACAGGGTTGTTTGTTTTCAGGAGAGTGACAAGAAACTTGGTGAGAAATAAGCTGGCAGTGATTACGCGTCTCCTTCAGAATCTGATCATGGGTTTGTTCCTCCTTTTCTTCGTTCTGCGGGTCCGAAGCAATGTGCTAAAGGGTGCTATCCAGGACCGCGTAGGTCTCCTTTACCAGTTTGTGGGCGCCACCCCGTACACAGGCATGCTGAACGCTGTGAATCTGTGTAAGTGCCCACGTGCTGGAGGTGCACCTCTTTGACTGTTCTGAAACCTGCCTTCCATCCCCAGTTCCCGTGCTGCGAGCTGTCAGCGACCAGGAGAGTCAGGACGGCCTCTACCAGAAGTGGCAGATGATGCTGGCCTATGCACTGCACGTCCTCCCCTTCAGCGTTGTTGCCACCATGATTTTCAGCAGTGTGTGCTACTGGTGAGGGGTTGTTCAGTTCACCCAGGGCCGGGGAGAGGAAACTAAAGAGCTTATGCTTTTCTAGGACGCTGGGCTTACATCCTGAGGTTGCCCGATTTGGATATTTTTCTGCTGCTCTCTTGGCCCCCCACTTAATTGGTGAATTTCTAACTCTTGTGCTACTTGGTATCGTCCAAAATCCAAATATAGTCAACAGTGTAGTGGCTCTGCTGTCCATTGCGGGGGTGCTTGTTGGATCTGGATTCCTCAGGTAAGATATCATAATTCAAAAAATTTAGATTGCTGAATTTCATTTTTGTTTTCTTTTTCTTAAGAAACATACAAGAAATGCCCATTCCTTTTAAAATCATCAGTTATTTTACATTCCAAAAATATTGCAGTGAGATTCTTGTAGTCAATGAGTTCTACGGACTGAATTTCACTTGTGGTAAGTATTCTATTTGGGGATATTATTTTTGCACACCTGACACTGTCAATCTTTTCCTTGACAGGCAGCTCAAATGTTTCTGTGACAACTAATCCAATGTGTGCCTTCACTCAAGGAATTCAATTCATTGAGAAAACCTGCCCAGGTGCAACATCTAGATTCACAATGAACTTTCTGATTTTGTATTCATTTATTCCAGCTCTTGTCATCCTAGGAATAGTTGTTTTCAAAATAAGGGATCATCTCATTAGCAGGTAGTGAAAGCCATGGCTGGGAAAATGGAAGTGAAGCTGCCGACTGTGCATGACTGCTCTGAACGTCTGAAATGAGAGTGCCATGTATTTCTTTCTTGACAGGACATCTCAAGTCTTTTAACCATTAAGACTCCATTTGTGCCTCTTGGATCCAAGCAGGCCTTGAATGCAATGGAAGTGGTTTATAGTCCCTTGCTCTTACAACTTGCAGGGACATGTGGTTATTTGGAAATTGTGACTGAGCGGACCCAAGAATGTAAATAATATTCATAAACCTATGGGAGACTCGTGTGACTATTTTTTTTCCTTGTTCTAGGCACAGAAAAAAATAGGTCAGCTTAAAAATATGTTTACATTGGATAAAGGATTAGGCAAAAATAAAATGTTTCAAGGATTCCTGACCATAAGTGACAGAGAAAGAGAGTTGTGGGTTTAGATGAAGCAAGGTTATCATGCAGAATTGGGTAAGAATGCTTCTGTTCCTGGAAGACCCAGAGTTAAATGCAGATGTCCACACGAGGGGTCGGAGTTACCTGATCACATCGAGAGAGTGCTGGGCAGATGGATGGTGAGCACCACTGCTACAGAGCACCCAGTGATTTTACTGAGGATTAAAATAAAAAACCGTAGGAATGGGCTCAACAGTGAACAAAGCACACCAGACAAACCTCTGGTTATGT